ACAGGCCGTGATGTCCAAATATAATAAGATGTATGAAACAGTACTGTAAAATTAGCTGCACAAAGGATCCGAAAAATTTGTTAGCTTAGTTTGTTTCTCCAGGAAGCCGTGCCAGGCTCGCCTCCCTCTTTCATTCTTTTCCCGTGATTCCCTCTACTGGGACTCCTGACCCTCCTAGTCGCCAGATCACAGGCCCAACGCATCCCTTTCCGGAGGGATTTAGGAAGTCTCGGCGTTGGTCCAGGAACGACAGTCCCACCGCGCCTCACATGGCGCATTACCCAGCGACTCCGCTTACCCACACGTCCCCGCCCCCTCAGCCGGACAGGAAGAGGAAATGACGATACCTCGGGCGCTCGAAACTCCACCTCTCACGCCTTCCCAGCTCCGGGAGGGGACGCGGGCTCCGGAAAGGGCGGGCATAAGGCTACGGATGGGCGGGACGGAGCAGCCCACCGCAAAGTGGCGGTCTACTTGAGGCGGTTACCTTAGTACTCCGAGTAGACTGAGTCTGTGGCGAGCTGCGGGCCGATTCCTGGCCAGTGCCATCTCAGCCGGAGCAGGCCTCGGGGCCTCAGAAGCAGGCTTTTATCTGGCCCGAGGCTCCCAGCCGTTCAGCGCGTCTTCCCATAACCTATACCGATTATTGGGACTCTCGGCTGCAGACACAGGTCCCCGCCCCTCCCTCTTTCTCCGGGTTGCAGCTGTCATTCCTCCCTTCCCGCCTCGCTGCGCCCACAGCTGAGGACAGTCTTCGTTCTCTCATTCCCATCCTTTCTCTTCCCTCTCATCGCCATTTCTTCTAGAAGGCAACTTAAAAACCTTTCTTTGCCTCTTTATTTCTTCCCATTTCTCTTCCCTTCTTTTCTTCCTTTTTCTCTAGAATCCGTGTGTTTCCACTTCATGCCAGGCTTCTGCCTCCAGGGCTTCTCTCCTTTTCACGGGCCTGTGGCTCATGTGTTAGGAGGTTGAACTTTTAATGCAGTCATTTGAAGATTTTAAGCTTTTTCTTTCTCCTAATCAGGAGTCACAGATGCTGGGAAGTATGGCCCGAAAGAAACCTCGAAATACCTCAAGGTTGCCCCTGGCTTTAAACCCCCTGAAGAGCAAGGACGTGTTGGCAGTGCTGGCTGAGAGGAACGAGGCTATAGTACCAGTTGGGGCATGGGTGGAACCTGCCTCACCAGGTAGTTCGGAAATCCCAGCATATGTGAGTGTCAGTTTGATCCAAATATGGTGGGGTTCCCCACCACCCTTTTTATTAGCCTTCTCTAATCCTGGGTGCTTAAAGATGAACAGTCCGAGGATGCTGTTTCTATTCTGCCATAAATAGTTTATGCTCTTGCATTAGGATTATAGAACAAGTATTTGCCAAAACTTGACTGCAGCTTTAGTTGGCATAATCAAATATTTATTACTCACCTACTATAATATATAGAGCATAATCTACATGGAACAGGTTATATAGATATATATCTGTATATCAGTTTACTTCAGACTCTTGATTGCTTGTTATGCCCAAGACATAAGCACTATCTACATCTTCCAGACACTGCAACTTAGTATGGATGATAGTTGGCATACTTCAAGTAACATTAATTGGTTGCTTAAGGTTTATGATAAATTTTGTAATGAGGATTCAGGCAAAATGGAGTAATAGAATAAAGGAGAAAGAGATGAACTCTGATAATCTGAGAAAGTCTAACTAGAAATTCCATGGTTTCTGATAGTCTTTCACCAAACTGTGCCCCTTAGCTATTTGTTCAAATTTAACTTGGCACTTACCACATTGTGTTATAGTAGATTGTTTATATATCTTTTCCTGATGCAGTGTGAGCTCCTTGAGCGTAGAGAACAAATGTCATTTATCATCACATTCCCACTTTTATCTTAAATACTGCCTAATCAATATAGACACTCATGAAGTATTTATGAAAGGCACAAAATGTCTTCTGTATGTGTAGACAAGGTGCTGAACATGGATGAAAAAAGGATGAGATATGTTCCCTCAGTGTACTTGATCTCAGAAGAGAAATGAGATGTGTTTAAATGTTAAAGTAATGCAATATACTATATTCATTTTATTTATGTTTGCACATATGTATGTATATTCATTGATTTATTCCTACCCTGCCTATTTCCAAAAAGGATTTTAAGAGTCTAGGTGGTATCTCTATCTAAGTTCTAAGAATATAATGCTCAATCAAGAAGCTATGACGTTGGGTTGATGTGACCCAGGAAAGTGTAATGAAGAATTTGATCGGAGAAGGGAAGGGAATGATTCTCCTATTAAGGAGAATGAGGAGAGTAAGAAGTAAGCAAGGTTCAGGATTCTAAGGGTAGATTAGATCGATTGGAGTGGAAAGCTTAGTAGGAGAATGGTTGCTGACAGGATTATGGAAAATAGGGATGGTAGAGTACCTTAGGAAATTTTGGAGAAGGGATTGACTTTGTTTAATATTTACAGGTGAATGTCATGATCAACCAGTGTTTTCTTTAGATGAATTGCTTCAAAGGTTTTGAAGGATAGGGAGTGATTGGATCCTGGGGATAAATTAGAATATAATTATAATAATTTAAGCATGGAGTATAGCATCGAAACTTTGTTAGTGGTAAGAAATAGAGAAGAACAGCCTTGAAAAAGGATGATTGAAGTGCTTGAGCCCACGAATTGTAGGCTGCAGTGAACTATGATCATACTACTGCACTCTAGCCTGGGCAATAGAGTGAGACCCCATCTCTGGAAAAAAAAAAGGAGTGGAATGAGAAGGGATGAATGCAGGAAACACCCCACAAGACTTGGTAAGATTTGGTATAAAGATATTTTGGTATTTTTAAGTTCATTTTCTGTCTTTCATCTTTAAAGACATCAGCATATTTAATTGAAGAAGAACTAAAGGAACAGCTAAGAAAAAAACAAGAAGCTTTGAAACATTTTCAGAAACAAGTTAAATACCGAGTAAATCAACAAATTAGGTTGAGAAAAAAGCAACAGCTTCAGAAGTCTTATGAAAGAGTAAGTTCAAAAGTGAGCCTGAGTAAAGATTGATGTTACTATCCCCCTTTCTTCTTTCGTGTAGGCACAAAAAGAAGGCTCCATAGCCATGCAGTCTTCAGCAACACACTTAACTTCCAAAAGGACAAGTGTTTTTCCAAACAATTTGAATGTTGCTATTGGAAGTTCTAGGTTACCTCCTTCCCTGATGCCTGGGGATGGAATAGAGGATGAAGAGAATCAGAACGAATTATTCCAACAACAAGCCCAGGCTGTAAGTACCTGTTCTTTTTATTTTATGTCTATTTTGTTTGCTTTCTTCCCCCTTTCCCTGGCAGCTTAGTGAAACTATGAAACAGGCACGTCACCGGCTAGCATCCTTTAAAACCGTGATTAAAAAAAAGGGATCAGTGTTTCCAGATGATGGAAGGAAAAGCTTTCTTACCAGAGAGGTAAATTAATTTCTAATACATGATTTAAAAAACCTATTTATATTTGTAGTAATTTTTTTTCCAGGAAGTGCTTTCCAGGAAACCAGCATCCACTGGGATAAATACAGGAATAAGAGGAGAGTTGCCCATTAAGGTCCATCAAGGTCTTTTAGCTGCTGTACCTTACCAGAATTATATGGAAAATCAGGTAGGGAAATATAAAAAGTAGAGGGGAAAGACCGCGTGCGCGTTTTCATTGTTTTTTTCTTTAGGAACTTGACTATGAGGAACCTGACTATGAGGAATCTTCATCTCTTGTAACTGATGAGAAAGGGAAAGAAGATTTGTTTGGGAGAGGCCAGCAGGACCAGCAGGCTATCCATTCTGAAGATAAGAACAAACCTTTCAGCAGAGTTCAGGTAAAGCAATAAGAGAAATTAAATTAATTGTGATTCTGTATTTGGTGTTTATGTTCACTTTTAGAAAGTAAAATTCAAAAATCCATTATTTGTTCTGATGGAAGAGGAAGAACAAAAGCAGTTACATTTTGAGGGCCTTCAGGATATTCTGCCAGAAGCCCAGGATTATTTTCTAGAAGCCCAAGGTGATTTGCTGGAAACCCAGGGTGATTTGACAGGAATCCAGAGTGTTAAGCCAGATACCCAGGCTGTTGAAATGAAGGTTCAGGTTACTGAGCCAGAAGGCCAGGCCATTGAGCCAGAAGGCCAGCCTATTAAGACAGAAACTCAGGGTATTATGCTGAAAGCCCAGAGTATTGAGCTAGAAGAAGGGAGTATTGTGTTGAAAACCCAGGATTTTCTACCCACAAATCAGGCTCTTCTAACGAAAAACCAGGATGTTTTACTCAAAGACCACTGTGTTCTCCCTAAAGACCAGAGTATTCTACTCAAATATCAGGACCAGGACTTCCTACCCAGAGACCAGCATGTTCTCCACAAAGACCAAGATATTCTGCCAAAATATCAGGACCAGAATTTTCTACCTAAGGACCAGAATTTTTTATCTAGAGACCAGCATGTTCTCCCCAAAGACCAAGATATTCTGCCAAAATATCAGGACCAGAATTTTCTACCTAAGGACCAGAATTTTTTGTCTAGAGACCAGCATGTTCTCCCCAAAGACCAGAATATTCTACCTAAATATCAAGGCCAGGATTTTCTACCTAAAGACCAGGACTTTTTATCTAGAGACCAGCATGTTCTCCCCAAAGACTGGAATATTCTACCCAAATGTCAGGACCAGGATTTTCTACCCAGAGACCAAGGTGTTCTTCCCAAAGACCAAAATATTCTACCCATATGTCAGGACCAGGATTTTCTACCCAGAGACCAAGGTTATCTTCCTAAAGACCAAAATATTCTACCCATATGTCAGGACCGGGATTTTCTACCCAGAGACCTGCATGTTCTCTCCAACGACCAGAATATTCTACCCAAATGTCAGGACCAAGATTTTCTACCAAAATATCAGGTAAAATAGAGCAGAAAGGAGATACAAAAAGAAATTTATAGTTTTTTATTATTTTATCTTTTAGAAAGTACACTTTAAGGAGCCATACTCTGATATGACAGATGAGAAAGGGAGAGAAGACTTTTCTCTGGCAGACTATCAGTGTTTGCCTCCCAAATCCCAGGACCAGGATGACATCAAAAATCAGGTAGAGTAGAAGAAAAAGATATAAACAGGAAGTGTTGTTTTTCCTTTAAAATATGTTTCTCAAGCAACCTGCATCTTTTATGAGAGAAGAAAGAGTGAGAGAAGAATTGCCTCTGGACTATCATCAATATGTTGTACCTAAAATCCAGGACCAAGACTCCCCTAGAGAACAGGTAGAACCGAATACAGTAGGAGGACTGTATACACAATCAGTTTTGTATTTTGTTGTTCCTTTAGAACAAGCATATCAAACTACCCTCATCTTTTGAGAAATGGGAGATTGCAAGAGGAAATACTCCTGGAGTGCCCTTGGTATGTTTCACACAATATTCAAGATCTAGTCTTGTCACTTTGTGTGACTGGACCTTCTTAACAGGCTTATGATAGGTATCAATCAGGATTGAGCACTGAATTCCAAGCTCCACTGGCATTTCAGTCTGACGTGGATAAAGAAGAAGATAAGAAAGAGGTATGTAATGATACTGCTTTTGGATCCCAATAGAATCTTAGTAATTTTAACTTCTTACCTTTAGCGTCAAAAGCAGTACCTGAGACATAGACGACTTTTCATGGATATTGAGAGAGAACAAGTTAAAGAACAACAAAGGCAAAAAGAACAAAAGAAGAAAATTGAAAAGTAAGTTATTCGATCTGCTCTGTGAGCCTTAAATTGCCAATTAAGATGTTTTTGGAAGATGAACTTTAGAAAAAGGTAATGGTTTTGCCCTCTGATCCATATTGAAAACAGCTATTTTTGATCTGGGTGAAGTATTGGAAGATGGTGAACAGCTATGGTTTGGTTTTTTGGTTCGATTTTCTATTAGACTTGATTTTTTTAGGGCAATTTTAGGCTCACAGCAAAATTGAGCAGAAAGTACAGAGAGTATACCCTCTGCCCCACAAATGCGTAGCCTCTCCTACTGTCACTATCCTGCACCATAGTGGTACAATGTATTAGAATTGATGAACCTACATTGACACATTATTATTACCCAAAGTCCATAGTTTACATTAGGGTTCACCTTTGGTGTTAGGCATTCTATGGGTTTTGACAAATACATAATGTCATGTGTCTACCATTATGGTATTATACAAAGTGCTTTCACTTCCCTAAAATCCTCTGTGCTCTGCCTATTCCTCCCTCTTTACACCCTATCCTGTGGTAACCACTGAACTCTCTACTGTCTCCATGGTTTTGCCTTTTCCAGAACGTCATATAGTTGGAATCATACAGTATGTATGCAACCTTTTTAGATTGGCTTTTTATACTTAGAAATATGCATGTACGTTTCCTCTAATGCTTTTTTATGGCTTGATAGCTCATTTATTTTTAGCACTGAATAATATCCCATTATCTGAATGTATCACAGTTTAGTTATTCATTCACCTACTGAAGAACATATTATTTGCTGCCAATATTTAGCAATTATGAATAAAGCTACTTTAAAATCTATGTACAAGTTTTTGTGGGGGCATACATTTTTAGCTTATTTGAGTAAATAACAAGGCATATGATTGCTGGATCATGTGGTAAAAATATATTTAGCTTTATAAGACACTACCAAATGGTCTTCCAAAGTGGCTATACCATTTTGCATTCCCACCAGCAAGGAGTGAGGGTTCCTGTTGCTTGACATCCTTGCCAACATTTGGTGGTGTCAGTATTTTGGATTTTGGCCATTCTAGTAGGTGTGTAGTAGTATCTCATTGTTTTAATTTTCACTTCCCTAATGACATATAATATGGAGCACCTTTTCACATGCTTATTTGTCATCTGTGTATCTTCTTTGGTGATGTGTCTGTTCATTTTGCTTCTTCTTGTTGAATTTTAAGAGTTCTTTGTATATTTTGAATAACAGTTCTTTATCAGTCTTTTGTAAACATTTTTTCCCCAGTCTGTAGCATGTCTTCTCATCTGTTGACAGTATCTTTTGCAGAGCAAAATGAAGTCTGCCTAATCAGTTCTTTCTTTCATGGATTGTGCCTTTGGTGTTATATATAAAAAAAAGTCACTGCCATACCCAAAGTCACTTAGATTTTCTCCTGTGTTACCTTCTAGGAGTTTTGTAGTTTTGCATTTTACATTTTTCTCTATGATCCACTTTGTTAATTTTTGTGAGAGGTGTAAGATCTGTGTTTAGAGTCATTTTTTTTTTGCATGTGGATGTCCAGTTGTTCCAGCACCATTTGTTGAAAAGACCATCTTTTATTAATCATATTGCCTTTGCTCTTTTGTTAAAAATCAGTTGACTGCATTTATGTGGTTCTGTTTTTTGGACTTGGTTCTCTGTTCTGTTCCATTGATCTATTTGTCTATTCTTTTGCCATACCACACTGTTTTGATTATTGTAGCTTTACTTACATATTTTTATTGATACATAATAATTGTACATATTTATGGGATACATGTAATATTTTGATAACATGCAATGTATATGATCAAATGTATGATGTGTAATGATCAAATCAGAGTAATTTGGATACCTGTCATCTCAAACATTATGATTTCTTTGGATTGGGAACATTTCAAATCTTCTAGCTGTTTTGAAATATACAATAAATTATTGTTAACTAGAGTCACCCTACTGTGCTACCAATAAGTAGAATTTATTCTATCTGTCTAACTGTATGTTTATACCCATTAACCCATTCTTCATCCTCTCCTCCCTTCCCACCCTCTGGTTAACTATCATTCTACTTTCTACCTCTATGGGATCAGCTTTTTTAGCTCCCACATGTGAGTGAGAACATGCGATGTTTGTCTTTCTGTGCCTGGCTTATTTGATTTAACATAATGACTTCCAGTTCCATCTGTGTTGCAGCAAATGACAGGATTTCATTCTTTTTATGGCCGAATAGTATTCCACTGTGTGTATATACCACATTTTCTTTGTGTCCCTCTGTTGAAGACACTTAGGTTGATTCAATATCTTGACAATTGTGAATGGTGCCACAGTAAACATGGGGATACAGGTATACCTTTGATACACTGATTTCTTTTCCTTTGAATAAATACCCAATAGTGGAGTTGCTGGATCATCTGGAAGTTCTGTTTTTAGGTTTTTTTTTTAGAAATCTCCATACCGTTTTCCATAATTTCTGTATTAATTTACATTCCCACCAACAGTGTATAAGAGTTCCCTTTTCTCTACATCCTCACCAGCTTTTGTTACTTTTTGTTGTTTTGATAATTGCCATTTTAACTGTGGTGAGATGATATCTCATTGTGGGTAAGTTCAGTTGATCCCCAGGCACCCGGATGACAAGCATGAGTGCCTGAAGTGGCGGCAGTGGGTGAGGCAGGCCTGTCCTCAGGTCGTTTGGTTCTATACCTGGGTGCTGGCAACAGTGGGTGTGGCATGTAGCTTTATAATAAGTCTTGAAGTCGGGTAATTTCAGTCTTTCAACTTTGTTTTTCTTTTTTAATGTTGTGTTGGCTTTACCTCTCTACATAAACTTTAAATAAGTTTGTCAATATCCACGAAATAACTTGTTGAGATTTTTACTGAGATTGCAGTTAATGTATATATCAAGTTGGGGAGAACTGACATCTTGACAATATTGAGTCTTTCTATCCATGACCATAGATGATCTCTCCATTTTATTTAGTTGTCCTTTGATTTCTTTCTTCAGTGTTTTGTTGTTTTTGCTCATATAGATCTTATATATTTTTTGTTAGACTTATACCTAAATCTTTCATTTTGGAAATACATATAAATGGTATTGTGCATTTAATTTTAAACTCCACCCGTTCATTGCTGGTATATCGGAAAGTGATTGACTTTTGTATATTAAACTTGTATCCTTCAACCCTGCTGTAATCACTTAGTTCCAGTAGCTTGTTCAGTGACATTTTTGTTATTATATGATCATGTCACCAGTGAACAAAGTTAGTTTTATTTCTTCTTTCCCAGTCTGTATGCCTTTTATTTCCTTTCGTTGCCTTATTTCATTAGCAAGGACTTTCAGTATGATGTTAATGAGAGGGTACATCTTTGGCTTGTTTCTTATCCTAGCAGGTAAACTTACAGTTTCTTACCATCAAGTATGATGTTAGCTGTACATTTTTTGTAGATGCGCTTTTTCAGGTTGAAGAAGTTCTTCTCCATCAGTTGCATTTCTTTTTCTTTTTTTTTGATACAGAGTCTCGCTCCGTTGCTAGGCTGGAGTGCAGTGGCGTGATCTCGGCTCACTGCAACCTCCGCCTCCCTGGTTCAAGAGATTCTCCTGCCTCAGCCTCTTGAGTAGCTGGGACTACAGGCTATGGGTTTTTACTGTGCCCCTTAGAGCTCAACCCCAGTTGTCTTGACAAACTTCATTGTGCCTACTAACTTCTAAACAATGCATAAAAAGTTATAATGAGCTGGGCGCGGTGGCTCACGCCTGTAATCCTAGCACTTTGGGAGGCTGAGGCGGGCAGATCACCTGAGGTCAGGAGTTCGAGACCAGCCTGACCAACGTGGAGTAACCCCGTCTCTACTAAAAATACAAAACTAGCTGGGCATGGTGGCTCATGCTTGTAATCCTTGTAATCCCAGCTACTCGGGAGGCTGAGGCAGGGGAATCACTTGAACACGGGGGGCGGAGGTTGCAGTGAGCCGAGATCGTGCCATTGCACTCCAGCCTGGGCAATAAGAGCGAAACTCCGTCTCAAAAAAAAAAAAAAAGTTATAATGAAATCTAATATGAGGATTTACTTCATCAGATGTTATTGACATACTATGCATAATGCACTAAACAAAGTGCTAATATGTGTAATAGTTTGAAATTTGTGAAGTGCTATAAAATATAAAGCAATAACACTTTTATTTTGAAACACTCTGTATAATACTATAACAAAATTGTTATAGGTTACTGTAAAGTGCTAGAAATGTGTTCAAATAGCATAATGAATAGTCTTTGGGGTCTTTTTGGTTTTGTTTTTTATAATTTCAACTTCTATTTTAGATTCAGGGGGTACAGGTGCAAGTTTGTTACAAGGGTATATTGCGTGATGCTGAAGGTTGTGGTATAAATGATCCTGTCACTCAGATAGTAAGTATAGTACCCAATAGGTAATTTTCAGCCTTTTCTCCTCCCCTATCCCTCCCTCTAGTAGTCTTCAGTGTTTATTGTTTTCATTTTTGTGTCTACGTGTACCTAAAGTTTAGCTCCCACTTATAAGTGAGAGCATGCAGTATTTGGTTTTCTGTTTCTGTGTTAATTCGCTTAGGATAATGGCTTCCAGCTACATCCATGTTGCTGTAAAGGACATGATTTCATTCTTTTATATGGTTGCATAGTCTTCTATGGTGTATACATACCACATTTTCTTTATCCAGTTCGCCACTGATGGGCACCTAGGTTGATTCTGTGTCTTTGCTGTTTTGAATAGTGGTGCGATGAACATATGAATGCGTGTGCCTTTTTGGTAGAAGGATTCGTTGTACCAAATTATGGGATTGCTAGGTCAAATGGTAGTTCTAAGTTCTTTGAAAAATCTCCAAACCGCTTTCCACAGTGGCTGAACTAACAAACCGCTTTCCACAGTGGCTGAACTAATTTACATTTCCACCAACAATGAATAAGCATTCCCTTTTCTCTGCAGCCTTGCAATTATTTGTTATTTTTTGACTTTTTACTAATATCTGTTTTGACTCGTGTTAGATAGTATCTCATTGTGGTTTTGATTTGCATTTCTCTGATGATTAGTGATGTGGAACATATTTTCATGTTTATTGGCCACTTGTATGTCTTCTTTTGAGAAGTATTTATTCATGTCTTTTGCCCACTTTTTAATGGGGTTGTTTTTTGCTTTGCCTGGTGTTTTTTTTTTTTTTTAAGATGGAGTCTCACTCTGTCCAGTGGCACATTCTCAGCTCACTGCAATGTCTGCCTCCCAGATTCAAGTGATTCTCGTGCCTATCTCCTGAGTAGCTGGGACTACAGGCATGTACCACCATGCCCAGCTAATTTTTGTATTTTTAGTAGAGACAGGGTTTCACCATGTGGGCCAGGCTGGTCTCGAACTCCTGACCTCAGGTGATCCACTTGCCTTGGCCTCCTAATTTGGGGGAATTACAGGAGTGAGCTACCACGCCTGGCCAAATTGTTTAAATTCCTTATAGATACTGGATATCAGACCTTTGTCAGGTGCATAGTTTGTAAATATCTTCTACCATTCTGTAGGTTGTCTGTTTATGCACTTGATAGTTTCTCTTGCTGTGAGGAAGCTCTTTAGTTTGAGTCCCATTTATCAATTTTTGCTTTTGTTGCAATTGCTTTTGAGGATTTAGTCATAAATTTTTTGCCAAAGCTGATGTCCAGAGTGGTACTTCCTGGGTTTTCTTCTAGGATTTTCATAGTTTGAGGTCTTACATTTAAATCTTTAATCCATCTTGAGTTAATGTTTGTGTATAGTAAAGGTAGGGGTCCAGTTTCATTCTTCTGCATTTGCCTAACCAGTTATCCCAGCACCATTTATTGAATAAGGAGTCCTTTCCCTAATGGGTAGTCATTGGACCTAAAAGTTTCCTAGTTCCTTTTCAATGCTATTTCATCTTAATGAAAAAAAAATAAACCTTTTAATTAGTAATCCATTTCTTCTCTTGTATTACTAACAAGTTTTCCTTCATCTTAATGGGCAACTGTTTCTGTAATAGAAGTATTATTATTATTATTATTATTATTATTATTTTTTAAGATGGAGTTTCACTCTTGTCGCCCAGGCTGGAGTGCAATGGCACGATCTCGACTCACTGCAACCTCCACCTCCCGAGTTCAAGCGATTCTCCTGCCTCAGCTTCCCAAGTAGCTGGGACCACAGGCGTATGCCACCAAGCCCGGCTAATTTTTGTATTTTTAGTAGAGACAGGGTTTCACCATCTTGGCCAGGCTGATCTCGAACTCCTGACCTCGTGATCCACCCGCCTCAGCCTCCCAATGTGCTGGGATTACAGGGTTGAGCCACCATGCCCGGCCGAAGTATTCTTTATTTAGAAGAATTCATTTAAAAAAACAATGACTGCTGGTGTAGTAGCCATGTCAAAGGCAATATTTATTGGATTATTTTAAGTGCTTTCACATGTATTTTCATTTATTTGTAGTTTATTCGTGGGATAACTGATTTAAGCCTGCCTCTAATATTTGCAGGATTGGGCTCACATACAAATACAAGTTTATGTACCTTACATCTAAGTATTTTAATGTCATAAGCTGAGCTAAAAAACTGTAAAATGACATATATTCTATTGTCCTACCTTGACAAATATGATTTCATAGTGACTAGAAGGTCGGACTCAAATTTGCAATTCTTGAACTCCTCTGAGTTACATGCAGGAACATGAGTGGAGAGTCAGCCTCCAGTCCACCCCCTTTCTATTCTTATTCATACCTCTATTTTGTACTGGAAGAATTTCAGATACATGCTATGGTTCAACTCAGCCCAGATATCTAAGTTCTAGGTACATGCCCTGTAAGTGGTCACCCCTTAATGTTCCATTGAGCCTAGATGCGCATGAGAGGTGCAGCCTGCTCTGAGGAAGACAAAGGTGGGGAACAGAACTGTGTATACCCTAAAAACAGCCTTGGAAAGTTTGAGTAAAGAATTCCAGGGGCCTGGGTACCTGGAGCAGAGTATAGATGGGCAGTCATAGGCTTCAGGTGCCTTCGCCTAGTTGCTTAGTCTCTGAGGACTATGGGAAGAGATATGGTCAGAGACAGGCCAAAGTGGGACTATTAAAAATGTGGGTCTCATGATAAGGGCTCCCCTCTTATCCAGGTCTAAGAGTGATTCTGCATTTATTCAGAAAACATTTATTTTTTATCTTCCATATCATAGGCACTGTCCTAGGCTCAGATGATACAAAGATAAATAAAATTCATTCCTTTTCTTGAAGAACTCATAATCTAAGTTGGGGAGGGAGGATGAGAAACAAACATATTCAAATAAGTAATATAATTAGTGCAGTTGCCAAGATAGGTACAGAGTCCATGTGAGCACAGAAGAAGGGATTAACGATTTTATCTGGAGAGTTAGAGAAAATATTACACTTTAGTTGGGTTTGGGTGGATAAATATATGTTTTGCAGGGAAGGGGATAAGGATGGTGAGTTAGGAAAACATATATAAACAGAATCAAGGTGGGAGGAAATAATAGTAGTATTCATGCAGAATTTTTATAATTCACAAGGGCTTTCATATATTATCTAGTTTAGTACTTTTCAACAACAAAGCAAACATTTATTGAAAACTTACTACATGCCAGGGACTGTTCTATATGCTGAGAATATAAAACTAGAATATATGACAGGATAGTACATATTTACAAATGGACTTAAGTGTGAATGTATCCCTTATGAACTTTGTAAACTTAAGCAAGTAACTTCACCTCTGAGCCTCAGTATCCTTAATTATATAATGGAGATTATAATATTGATCTTCTAGTTTGTTGATAGCATTAAGTGGAGAAATGTATGTAAAGTACTTAACATTGTATCTGACATTTAATAAGATCTCAATAAAAAGTACCTGTTACTACCATGATAGGATGAGCACCAAGAGAGGACAGACAACAGGAGAAAAAGAGACAAAAAATAATTATAATGCTTAAAGTGAGGCAGGGATAGTCTAGGGAGGTCAAGAAATGCTTTATAGATGAGTTAATACTCAAGCTACATCTTAAAGGATGAATTGAAGTTTGCCAGATGGTCAAGGAGCTTAGTATGAAGCATAAGGTGTGTCTGAGAAATAAAATAAAAATTTGGGGTGGCTAAACCCCAAGTGAAGTGAAGTGGCAGAGAATCTATAACGAAGTTGTTGAAAGATTTTAAGGCAAAAGTCCTATAATCTTACTATAATCTTATAAAGACCAGTCTGGCAGCTGCATATAGAATAATCTAAAAAAGAAAACTAAGGCAGAGTCCAGTTAAGAAGTTATTATAGTAGTTGTGGAGGACGATGAGGGCACTGGGAACAGAGAGTGACATATTTAATAATATTTAAGAAGTAGAATCCATAGATTTTGATGACCAAATTCTTAGTCTTGATGGGTTTGGTCAAGGGTATTTTCTAACTTTCTTCTTAGATAATTGAATGAATGGTTAGTACCATTAACGTATATAGGGAATGTTCAAAGAACAGATTTTTCAGGAAGCTAGTGAGTTCAGTTTGTGACCATCAGCTTCAGGAGCATGTGAAATATTAAGGGAGGTCTGATTTATATGCATGTGAAAATAACTAAAGTTCTGGGAACAATAGGAACTAAGTATTTCTTAAGGGGTTTTCAAAATATGTTTCAGCATGACATTGGATAAGGTACAGGGCTACTGCTGGGTGACAGAAACAAGCAGAGCTTTTGGTGGTCTGAAGGAGCTGCAGTAACAAAATTGGAGACTCAAGGGTCTCAAACATTTGATCAGTGTTCTCCTCAAGACATTTGCCAAAGTCTAAGAAAACATGAAGGCTAAATGGAAAATGAGTGGAAAAGAGACTAAGAATCTATTAGTCTGTGATGATGAGGAGATGTAGAGTTCAGGACCCACTGGGTTGGGGGAGGGGAGAAAGGGCCCAATATACATATCAGGCTTTCAGTTGAGTTAGGGAGAGCATACACTAAGAACATCGTCTAACTAGCAGTAGAATAAACCTTACCTAAATTACAAAGCAGCCTTGATTCTGCTGATGTCTGGACCAGATTAAGATGATGAACTGTGTACTTTCTGCCTAGCTGAGAAAAGTGTGAACTTTCTCTGGTTATGGATAACATAATTTAGAGCCTCTAAAAAATTAAAACAATATTCAGTATTCAATCAAAAGTTTCTAAGTACATACTTAGAAGTAGATGTCCAAAAGCCAAGAGAAAGAAAAGACAACAGAAGCAGACTCAGATGACACAAGATACTAGTATTAGTAGACTTTAAAATAATTGATTAATGTGCTCAGGTAACTAGAGGAAGAGATGGAGAAAATGGATGAAAATATTGAGAATTTCACCAAAGAAATGGAATCTATAAAATAGAATCCAATAGAAAAATATAATCTTAAAATAAGAACTCACTCTATGCACAATGAGGTACCACTTCAGACTCACTAGAGTAGCTTAAGGAGGGAAAGACAACAAACTTAACAGTACCAGATAGTGGCAAGGATGTAGAACAGCTGTAACTCATGTATTAGTATCATATGTAGAAAACAGCACAACCACTTTGGAAAACTGTTTAATATCTTATACAGTTAAACATAGACCTACTATATGACCCAACCAATTTATGCCTAGAAATTTAAGAAAAGTGGAAACATTTATAAAAACACTGAATCGTGACAGAATATATTCCTTTCAAGTGCCCGTGGAACATTTTCCACAGTTCATCTTACTTTTGGTTATTTTTCAGAATATGTTCTGTAACTTTAGTGATATTACACTAGAAATCAATAAGCAGTATATTTCTAAAGGATCATGGATCACAGAAAAAATTATAATGGCAATTAGGAAATACTTTTGAGAGAATAATAATGAAGATAAATCATATTAAAACTTTTTAGGTGTCACTGAAGCAGTCCTTAAAGGGAATGTCAGAGCCTTGATTACAATTAATATAAAATTAAAAAGGCTACAAATCAATGTTTTAACCTTCCATCTTAAGCTTGGGAAAAACTACAAATTACATCAGAAAAAAAGCCATAGGAATAAGTGCAAAATCGGTGAAATATAAAACAAATGTATAACAGAGGAAATCAAAGACAAAAGTTGGTTCTTTTAAAAATTTTGTTTTGCCAAGGATATATCACTTTTACTAATCAGTAAAAAGAAAAAACACAATTCACCAATATTAGGAATGGAAAGGGAACCATTACTACAGAGCCTACAGACATTAAATCACAGTAAGAGAACATTATAAACAACTTTACATTTTAAAAATTTGACAATTTTAATAAAATAAACTCCTATGGGGATAAAACAACTAAAATGGACACAAGAAGAAATTGAATACTTGAGTAATCCCGTATCACTGAAAGAAATAAAACCAGTTATTAAAAATCCTGAAAGAAAAATCCAGGTTCAGATTCCAGCTCATATATCTTCACTGGGGAATTCTTTTTAAATGTATAAGGGAAAAAATAACATAAAGTTTTACATAAATTCTTCCAGAGAATGGAAAGTGGAATATTTCTCAAATAAAGCATAACTTTAATACCAGCCTGATGGGGACATTACAAGAAAGCAGCATTACAGACTAATTTTTCTTGTGAGCATAAATGAAAAAAGCCTCAAGTGAAATATTGGCACAATGATCTTTGAGGGGCACTGCTGCAGGCCCCTATACTTGCAGCTTCTGCTTAAGCCCCTGCCTCTAGCCCCCGGGCAGCTTCTTAACCACCCCTGAACTTCTCCCAAGCTATGGACCAAATGGAAACAAAGCTTTTTGCAGCAACAGCAATCATACAATGAATAACATACTGAAATAAAATATTCCAAGATGTTAAAGAATTGTCTTTGGATGATAAATCATTTTTTCC